ACCAGGCGGAAGCAGCAGCAGGGGAGGAGGGACTGCAGGTAGGTGGGGAGGGGATCATTTTGAAAGCCCTGAATCCCTTGCAGGGAAGAAGCAGCTGCTCCTTGTTTTTCTAAACATCTGTCCCATCTGTCCCAGGCCTCAGCTCACCCTTTCGTGGCTCGAGCCAGTTAAACGTGAATTTGACAAGGAAGCACTTCTGAAGGCTGGTTTGTGAGTGGAAATGAACCTAAGTGCCACCTAGAAAGTTTCTTCTATTGAGAAGAGGTGAGTAGTGGGTCTTCAGCGGGACGGCTATTACCTTCCTTCATTTTACTCTCACAAAACATACAGCTTTTACTGATAGAGGCAGGATTTGTAACATCACCCAAATCATACTGTACGTCCTGAGGATATTATTTCACAACATAGAGGTACTTCTAGAGCCCATATTTTAACGTCTAGGAGAGCCACAGTCTTTGATTTGAAGGAGAAATAACGATATTGCACACACCATATCACCTTTATGGTAGAACAAGCTGTGAACAACTAGTGCGTGTGGCGTTTATCACATTTAACAGCGTGTTGCTTTTATTTGTCTCCTCTGCCACACTGCTCCTTGAGAACAGGGACGTTATTTTTATTGTTATTTTCCCCTCGTATTCAGAACCGTGGCTGGAACTTGGCAGGCATGAAATAGACATTTATGAATGAATGAACGTTAACGAAGAAAAAAAAAGGAACTGGATGATTCATTTGGTTCTCCGAAGGCGGGTATGGGGGACGGGGCTCGGACTTTGGCCCAGTCACCGAGTGAGGCACAGTCCCAAAGTCCTGCAGGTCCGCCTCCAGTCACGGCCGACCCGGGTCTGCAACTGGTGCACAAGCCTCCTGAAGCGAGGCTGCGCGCGTCCTGCACGGTCCCGCCCCAAAGGCACGCAGACACGCCCCCTTTCCTGGTCATTCCCCCTGCGAAGTCAGTTCCACTCTAGTTACAGGATTGGGGCGGGGCCAGAAAGGCGCAGGCGCAACGGGCGGCGGAAGTAGGAGCCTGGGAAGGAAGAGGGAACGGGTCCTGGCGGTGCTTTGCAAAGGGCCCGTGTTTCTGTTGCGGGAAGCTCCCGGGGGTCGCACGTGCGTCCGAGCCCAAGCCCCTCCCCTCCACTCCCCTTCCTGCGTGCCCCGGAGCCGCCAAGCGGCTACGTTCTTCTCGGCCCGCCGAGATGGCGCTCGACCCCGCAGGTACCGGGGCGGGAAGCGGGGTTTGCCGAGGGCTTGATTTCCCTTTTTGTTTTTGTTTTGTCAGTTCTAGTATGGCTTGAAGGAAAGAAGGTGAATTTTCCTATTTTAAGATGTCTCTTCGTCTACCCTTCCTCATTTTACTCTGTCGTTATAGCAAGAAGGTATGAACAAACTGGCAAGAGGAATATCTGGTTATTACAAGCATTTTTCATGTTTTTCCTACAGAGTAAACAGTAGCACCAAACTGTCTTCAGGAGCAAGTAAGTGTTAACTAGTAAATTTTTTAAAAAATACTTTATTAAAGAAAGATCTTTTTTTTTTCAGACCAGCATCTCAGACATGTCGAAAAAGATGTTTTGATCCCTAAAATAATGAGAGAAAAGGCCAAAGAGAGGTGTTCTGAACAAGTTCAAGGTAACATTCAAATATTCATGTAAAGATCAAATCAAGTAATTTTTTCCTTCCAAATTTATTTCAGATTTTACCAAATGTTGCAAGAACTCTGGAGTTCTTATGGTAGTAAAATGCCGGAAAGAAAATTCTGCATTGAAAGAATGTCTAACTGCTTAGTAAGTAGTTGTCTCAGCGTTTGTGCTTGTATTACTTGAAAATATTTTCATTTCCTTCTCATAGCTATAATGATCCAGCCTTTTATGAAGAATGCAAAATGGAATACCTGAAGGAAAGGGAAGAATTCAGAAAAACTGGAATTCCTACAAAGAAAAGGCTACAGAAGCTTCCAACAAGCATGTAGGCAGATACTCAAATGACATTCAGGAACTCTAATATTCATGGAAGTCATTTTATAGTCCTTAAATAATGGACTCAAGCATATATGTTTGCTTTACCTTAATTATGGAAATATTAACTTTATCTGAAATAAATATTTTATTTCAAAGTTTTGGTTTCTTAAATGGGAAAGGAGTAGTTACTGAATTGGGATATGGTTTTCCTGGTCATTCTGGACCTTTTGAAAGTTTTCCCACAACTATAGTTCTATAACAGTGATACTGATTTTTTAGAGTTCAATATGGTCCTTATATTATTTTTTTCCAGTGTATATGCTAATGGCTAATCATGGGAGCCAAAACTAAAGAAAAGCAGGAATGGACAACCTTCAAAGGTGTTAATAATAACTAGGCAGTATAGCAGAATGGCTATGAACCAGAATCCTTCCTGATTCTACCACTTATTAGCTATACAGCTGTGGAAGTAAATCTAATACAGTTTGTGAGGATGTACTGAGTATTGCATATAGCAGGTACACGTACAGTGTATAAGACAGTGCTTCAGACCTGGTACATGCTCTTATATTGGTAGTTACTGTTAGTAGTAGTAGAGGCTTATTTGGAAACTATCTTAGTCCATTTTCTGTTGCTATGGGAGAATACCCAAGACCAGGTAATTTATAAGAAAAGTTTGTTTGGCTCACAGTTCTGGAGTTTATTTGCCAGCAGCTTCTGGCAAGGGTTTTCATACTGCATCAAAACATAATAGGGTGTAAAAAATAGAAGGACAAACAAGTGTGGGCAAACTTTTATAACAGCCCGCTCTCTTGAGAACTAATACCTGTAATAATGGCATAAATCCATTCACGAGGGCTCCAGCCTCATCACCCTATTACCTCTTAAAGGCTCCATTTCTTAGTCCTGTTAAATTAGCAACTAAGTTTCCAACACATGAACTCTTGGGGGACACATCAAACCATAGCAGAACCATAGATAAGGAGATACCTACTTATATGAATTAATTTTACTTACATCTTTGATGTAGAATTTTCTAAAACATAATGTTCTTAACCTGATAACTTGTTAGTCCTTTAATCTTTCATTTTGAAAAGTTATATTTCTAAGTGAATTACCATTCTGTAACATAGTAATGGACTCAGGAAGTAGTATAAAAAATTTATGTCCCAATTTAATAATTTGAGCTTTTATATTAAAAGTTATTTTTTCCCCATGAGCTGTTAACTCTTCCACAGCCATTGTAACTAGTTTCAAGATAAGTAAATTTTACGTATATTTTCACAGTCCTCATTAAAATCACAAATAGAAATTACTACCCACTAAGACAAGGTTTAACTTTCCCTAATCCCATGCAATAGATCTGAGAGATTTTTTTTTAAGAAAGAATTTAAATAGGACACTAAAGAATCAATTCAAGTTCCACACTTTACTCTTGAGTGAACCACTCAAAAAACTATTTTACTTTTATTTGAAATACAAAGAAACCACATTTTCCCAGGCCACAGATCAAAAGGAGGGAGATTACTAGAGCAGACAAAAGCAAAGCAAATATAGAAATCTAGAGACCACACAGCATAGGGGCAAACATGCCCATATTTCCACATTGACCTTTGGTATTGGTGCATTTCCTAGAGCACAGGAAGTTAACTGTTTTTAGAGATAAATGAAAATGGAAGAGTTACTTTAAGAAGCTAGTGAAATATACAATCTATTTTATAGCTTTGATTAAAATCAGAAGTAGCCCACTTCATGTAGAAAATTCACTTATGTACATGTTGCTTTCCCCATAGAAGCCAGATTAGATTACACAGTATAAATAATATGTTCATCCTCCTTATGTCAAAGACTAAACCATTCATTGTAGCCTTCAGAATACCCATGTGTATCCATACTGAAGATTTTTTTCACCTGGTACATCTGTCTCAGTTGTGTCTTGCTTGCTTATGGGTGCCTCTGTTGATATTATTCCCTGTTAATATGTGGTAACCCACAGGTTTTTTACCCCTTAAGATACACCTTCTCCAAGTAGCCTTTCTGAATTAAGATCAGTACTTTGTTGTCACATGATTCAGCTCTTCAAGTCTGAATTTTCCCATTTATTTTGGTTTTCTAATGTTTCACATAGGCATGTTCCTGCTTTTAAGAATTCAGTTCCATTTTGGCAGCAACTCAGTAAGTCTTACAGATGTAAATTTTACTTTAGCTAATAAGGGAGCAAGAGGAAGGAATAGGTGGCTTTTTGTTATGTTTTCTTCATTCTGTCGATTTATGGATGTACTGAATTGAACCTTATAAAAAGAAATCTAAAGATTCCAAAGGAAGCTCTTTAGAGCAAGTTTCAGCTAGTATGAAAGAAGTCAACATAAAATATTCAATTTTAAATAGATTCATAAGCTACAGATGGGCCACTGTTTTTTGGTTGTTTGAATTTTACCTAGAACAGAGATATCAAGTGTAGATTTAAAAGCTTCTAGCTGGGTAAAAAATTTTTGGCTAATCTTTCCTTACTAAAGAACCTTATACATCATTTGTCTAACACTTTAAACTGTCACAGTCACTGACTTTTTAGTATACCTGTTTGATAGCTATCATCACTGTACTGTTTAAATGGAAAATAATTTTCTCCACTCAAAAGCTGGTTTAACAAATGTCTATTGTATGAATCATATTAACAACCAACAATTAGTACTAGATTTTGAGATCTATAGGCAAGGACAATATTTCACATCCACTTCAATTTCAAACAAAAATATTTATTTTAATTAAACAATTTCTTGGTATTGTTCAAAACATTAATCAAGCAATTATCTCATAAGACTTTTTTTCTTTACAAAGGAAAATTTCCAATTTTGGTTTTAAAAAAGGCAAACCAGTAAGCTACATTAGAGATCAGATATAATATACAGCCTATGCAGCCACATGAGAAATAGTTTTTGCTGCTTTGTTATTACACAGGTAGTTGCTTCCTTCAGCTAAAGCCTGGAGTATTGTATTTCTTTTATGCATATTGGGTTTGGTTCTATTACTTGGCAGGAGATTGTACTCCCCTGAGTCAGCTGTGTTCATTGGTCAGAATAAATTCCAGCATCTGACACCAATTCCATTAATCACAGACAAGCTTGAATAAGTGTAAGATAATAGAAAAAAATATCTAGTGAATGGCGAACATTGTCTATGTATGTATGCTATTCAGTAATACAGTAGAAGAGATCTGAGATATTGAGTTCAAGATATATGAAACTGTCTATCAAAAAGGATAAAAGTCCTCCTACATGAAATACTTTAATTCAGGCAAAAGGTGTATGAACCAAGTAAATCTCCACCCTGAAAGAACTTAAATTTCCATGTGAAGCCATCTTTATTTCCTTCTTTATTTCCAAATAATTGGCCACTTAGAATAAGTGTGGACATTTCATGATCGACAATATCAATACAGCCCAAACCCTGATTTCTATGATTAAAAATAATAATTTTAAATCACTTTCTCAATAAATAGAATATTACATTTCAACACAAAGTCTAACAATTTAGAAGCTGCTCTACACAATGTGCAGCTAGCTGTAGTCTCTTTGAAGAAAATGACTTTTTATCATTACACACATTTATGTTTATATTATGGCCCACAGAAGGGCAGATTAGACTGAAATCTGTGTGATGCTCCTTCTACTACTTATTGAATAGTGTGTAGGGTTACAATCATTTGTTTACACCCCAGAGTTTTTCAACTATTTCATTTTTTTTTTTTTTTTTCCCAATTAGGACTTAAGGAATGTGCTGGGACAAAGTTGGCTTCAGTGATCAGGTTGTTTCAAGTCTTAGAATTCAAACTTCAATTCTAAAAAAATTTTATCAACAAAACACTGTGACCAAAAAATCACTTTAAATCTTAAATATTGAAACGCAATAGCATATAAAGATGGTATAACCTAAGATGCTTTTATTTCATTATATTTTCAATATCTTTACGCATTATAACAACAGAAATGTAACCTACTCACATTGCCATTTGTTCCATTATGCAATTTGAAGAAACATGTTTTCCTTTTATTTTTATGAACAGATATTTAGACATTTCACATTTTGTAAAACCACGTCTACAATCTCCAATTCCATTCTTCTGAGAGGCAAAATTTTACAATTAATATAGAAGGCAGAGTTTTTTAAACACCTTAAGTTTACTTATTAATTAGTATAGTAGCATATTTCAGATTCTTAGAATATGGAGCTAGAGGGTGCTCTTTCATACTAGAAAACCAACTATGTTGGTTTTTGTACTATTGTACAGTGTGTTCAAATATAGATACTGAAGACCTCTGCAAAATTTTAATCAAAATCTCCTTTCAGTTTGTTAAATAATTTCTTGGGAGGACCACTGAAAGAGATAAGTGTCCTCATGGTGAAATCGTGAATCTCTTCCAAATTAATTCTTATAAAGGCAGTTCTGATTATGTTGATCCAAGTAATGCAGTGGTGGAAGGTTGGGTAAAGGCAAAGTTTTAGTTTTAGTTTCCCCAAATGCTGTCTCACTTGATTTAGGAGGACTTGGAAATACCCAGGAATTGTCTTCCAGAGAATTTCTGCCATAAGAACTGTGTTCCTGAAAGCATGTACCATCATTAGGAATGGATCTCTCATTGTCTGTCCATGATTGGAGGATTGCTTTCTCTGATAAAACCTTTACATCTCCTGGTAAAGGGGAAGATGTGGTATGACAAAGAGCTTTGCCATTTGGTAAGAGAGGGGGATGTCTTGTGTATGTTGCAGTAAAATTCATCAAGTGCAGTTTTGTGCTGTCTCTTCCAAGGTCTTCACTGCATCCTACAGGGGCACAGGCTAAAAAGAAAACACAGACTAAATGTCAGTTTTCATTACATTTGTGATCATAAAATTCGATAACACTTCACCAATTTGAATTCTAGAACTGGTGATGAAATTAAGATTTCCAAGTTAGTGTGATCATTGAGGCACTGTGACTAGGAGATAAATGACAGATGATCTGAGTTTTAATCCTGGATCAGCAATTTACTGTGACTTTAGATATTTGTCTCTTAGCTGCTCCTGATGTCTCTTTCCTTGTCTGCAGAATGGATATAGAATTCCTGTCCCAACTATGTCATAGAGCTTTTAAAAGATGAAGAACTACATATTTTTAAAAGTTGGAAACTAATACAGTTAAAATACAAATAAAGATCCTGTTCTTGGCTCTTATTGTGGCTGGAGAAGGATTGCAGACTGTTCACATGTCAGTGGGGACTGAGACAGTTCTTAAGTTTTAGCATTTTTTAGTTAAATATAATATTCCTTTGCTCAAACTCTTTGTCCACAGGCAGTCCAAAAGCAAATTTTTTAGAAATAATTGCATTTTTAATTGGTGAGACCCAAATGAAGTTTTTATATATCAAAGGCTTTTATGGATAAAGCAGTTTAAATAAAATTTGTGAAATCTTGTTTCTTGTAAAACACAGCAAATGTTAATGCTACTGTGGTCACAATGTAGGTAAAGTAAAAAAAAAAAAAAAAACAGCCAAAAAAAAAAAGTTTTGTACAAATGCA